ACACCAACCTGTGAGAGCTGCTGCATGGGTAGCACCAAACAAAGCTGTAGGGGTAGGCCTGCCTACCTGAGGCCTTGGGGGCCCAACTGCTGCTCCAGTGTTCCCAGATGGTAGGATGTGGAGTCAAGGAAGATTACTCTGGAGCCTTAAGATTTAGTGTTGTTTGCCCTGTTGGGTTTTGGATTGACTTAAGACTATCCCTTTCTTCTTGCCTATTTGTGTCTTTTGGAATGGGAATGTCTATCCTTTGCCTATTCCACCATTGTATTTTGGAAGTAAGTAACTTGTTTGATTTCACAGGCTTACAGCTAGAGGGAAGTGTCCCTCAAGATGAATCCTGCCTTGAATCTCATCCATATCTGATTCAGATGAGACTGTGTACATTGAACTTCTGAGCTGATGCTGGAAAGTTATGACTTTTGGGGCTATTGCATGACATGAATGTGTCTTTTATGTGAGAAGAACATGAATTTGGGGAGCCAGGGTGGAATGCTGTGGTTTAAATGTGTCCCCCAGAAAGCACGTGTTGAAAATCCCCAGTGTAACAGTGTTGGGAGATGAGGCCTAATGGGAGGCATTTAGGTCATGAGGGCACCATCCCCATGAATGATTAATGCCATTATAAAAGGGTTTGAGGCTGTGAGTTCACTCTTTTGCTCTCTTGTGCACACATGCTCTTTTGCCCTTTTATGCTTCTATCATGGGATGATGCAGCAGGAAGGTCCTTGCCATATGCAGCCCCCCAATCTTGGCCTTACTAGCCTCTAGAATTGTGAGCCCGATAAATTTCTGTTCATTACAAATTACCCAGTCTGAAGTGTTCTGTTATAGCAGCACAAAATGGACTAAGACACTATTAATACCAGTCTTATTTATATTAATAGAGGACATTTTATCTCTCTCTCTCTCTATATATATATATATATTTGCTAAATGATCAACCATGTAGACATTTAATATTAATATCATTGCTGTTATTTAATTACAGAGGCTTCCAAGACTCTGAAATACCAGGATTTCCACAAACTCATCTTGCCCTGACTGGGAATCTTTCGGAGATTGGATTTCAGAGTATTCCCCAACCTGATCGGATATCACCTCCTCAATGGAAGCTTCCCTAATACCCTCTGATGTTTCTAGAAGCAGGACACATGGCTTGTGTCATAAGTCTTGACCTGATTATCATAGATTGCCTCACCAAGTTTAGCATACCCTGTCTGAGAGTGATGCTGGCAAATTAGTGAATAAGAGGACTGTGGAATTTATTTGATTGCTAATCTTGTGTCAGGACATGGTTATTTTTTAAAAAAGAAGTGTCCTCTTTTGATCTTAACTGTTTGATATCTCAGCCCTTGAGTGAGGCAGTTATATGCAAAGGAGATGAGAAGGATGAGAAAAGTGAGTACTTTTCCTTCATAAAAGCCACATGAATTGAACAAGACTTCAGAATTCAGAAGAACTACATCAAGTTCTTGGGTCATTTTTTTAACCCATTCTCCAAGAATTGAAAAAATGACCTTGCAAATATGTGCAAGACTCTGGAATCTTCCTTTGGCAGATGATGAATGAGATGAATATTTCCAGGTGCTTGCCTTCAGCACCAGCACATGTACATTCTAGTACTCTTGGCCTTGATCCTACACTGAATCTGAGGGTGCAAGGACTTTAGATAGAGGCTCAGGACAGACTGGACCTGTATGAACTTCTGAATTGTAGCTAGCCTGGGCAGCCAGTTACTTGGATCCCTCTGGGGCTTCTGGACAAACAACTCTTTTATAGCCCAAGGTAGATGGTCAGGGGCGACCAGAGAGAGCAATAGATTCGTTGACTTCAAGCTTAACATGAGTTAGCAGTATGGTGAGGCTTCCAGCAAAATGTAAGCACTCAATAAATGTTAGCTATTATTACATTCAGCAGCACTCTTTCTTTCTGTCCTTTAGCATTCCCATGGTTTGGCATGGACATCGGTGGAACGCTGGTTAAATTGGTGTATTTCGAGCCGAAGGATATTACAGCCGAAGAGGAGCAAGAGGAAGTGGAGAACCTGAAGAGCATCCGGAAGTATTTGACTTCTAATACTGCTTATGGGAAAACTGGGATCCGAGACGTCCACCTGGAACTGAAAAACCTGACCATGTGTGGACGCAAAGGGAACCTGCACTTCATCCGCTTTCCCAGCTGTGCTATGCACAGGTTCATTCAGATGGGCAGCGAGAAGAACTTCTCTAGCCTTCACACCACCCTCTGTGCCACAGGAGGCGGGGCTTTCAAATTCGAAGAGGACTTCAGAATGGTAGGTCGGGTTTGTCTTTGTTAAAACATCAAAAGGTTTTATTTTGTTGTGTGTTTTGTTTTAGATTGCTGACCTGCAGCTGCATAAACTGGATGAACTGGACTGTCTGATTCAGGGCCTGCTTTATGTCGACTCTGTTGGCTTCAACGGCAAGCCAGAATGTTACTATTTTGAAAATCCCACAAATCCTGAATTGTGTCAAAAAAAGCCGTACTGCCTTGATAACCCATACCCTATGTTGCTGGTTAACATGGGCTCAGGTGTCAGCATTCTAGCCGTGTACTCCAAGGACAACTATAAAAGAGTTACAGGGACCAGGTAAACATGTTTCTGCTTGTGCTTGAACCCAGAAATTTAAAAATAAACCTTATTATTCCTTCAGTCTTGGAGGTGGAACATTCCTAGGCCTATGTTGCTTGCTGACTGGTTGTGAGACCTTTGAAGAAGCTCTGGAAATGGCAGCTAAAGGCGACAGCACCAATGTTGATAAACTGGTGAAGGACATTTACGGAGGAGACTATGAACGATTTGGCCTTCAAGGATCTGCTGTAGCATCAAGGTAGAGATTAAGTAGCTAGGAGCAGTAGTGATTTTGAACACTCTCGCTGATATTTCCAACATAGCTTTGGCAACATGATGAGTAAAGAAAAGCGAGATTCCATCAGCAAGGAAGACCTCGCCCGGGCCACATTGGTCACCATCACCAACAACATTGGCTCCATTGCTCGGATGTGCGCGTTGAATGAGGTAAGGCCTTACTCAACCCGGTGAAAGCTGTGGATTCAATTGTTTTCTTTAATATTTTTTCCAGAACATAGACAGAGTTGTGTTTGTTGGAAATTTTCTCAGAATCAATATGGTCTCCATGAAGCTGCTGGCATATGCCATGGATTTTTGGTCCAAAGGACAACTGAAAGCTCTGTTTTTGGAACATGAGGTAGGTTGAGCTTGCATAGACTTACTGTCATATCAGAGATCATCGTTTTGTATTGTTTTCGTAGGGTTATTTTGGAGCCGTTGGGGCACTGTTGGAACTGTTCAAAATGACTGATGACAAGTAGAGACGAGCAGTGGAGGAAACAGCCTCCCAAAAGGACAGAGAACTAAAAAATTGCTGCTGGAGAAGGTGAAAGTCGCTTTGGGACGGAAGCCAAGCCATTATGGCAGATGAACCTGCTGGATTTGTAAATAATTTAAAATCCTTCCAGATGATCTTTTACTCTTAGGTTTTGAGCTAATGATTCAAAACGGGGGAATATAAAAGGTTTTTTTTCTGTATACTGTATTTTTTTAAAAAAATGGTGCAGCGTGGCCAAACCTACCAATTGTATGCATTAACTTTGAAAAGTTGTTTGATGTTTAAGAAGGACCTGATATGTAAGCGCTGGTCATTTTTCTTCTGGGGTTTACTGATCAGTGTGGTGATTTTAACTTCATTTAGTAATTACTCTAGGAGATTTTACCTTGACTTATATTTTTCATGACGTTTCATGATTTGCTGTTGGTTTCAAATGAAACTACAAATCTGGCATGTTTTACTGTGAACACTTTTGTTATTTGTTTTGTACCCTTTTTTGTCTTGTTTTTCTGTTTTAGTTGTCTTCTGAAAAAAGAGTCGTTCCCTCTGTTTCTGTCCTCAGATGATGTCCCTCCCCCTACCTGTAACCTTTCTTTGACATAATTGTTCATATCAATGAAGGTGCTGACCAGCTCAATACAAAGTTAAGCACAAGATCTAAAGCTCTTGAAAATGCCCGTGAAGAGAAGACTGAATGTGTTAATGAATTTAATGAGTCTGGCAAAAGTTGCAAATTATATGCAAGTTTGTCCTATCGCTTATAAATGTAGTGTTTCATTGGATTTATTTTATGCTAGGTTATATTAAGTTGAAATAGTCTGTGATTAAATGTCCTCATCCATGCACAGAATATGAATGGCAGCAAATCTTTGTGCAAGAAATTTGAAACTTATTGGGAAAAGCCTCCCAGTAGATTAATTGTTCATATCAGGAGATTTAGGGTAAGTCATGGGTTGAGGTGTCAGATAGTAATATCTATTTGTTTTGTACATGTATATATCTAGGAACTTTGTAACAACACATCTTTAATAATGTTAAAGGTTTTTTCATTTTTAATATTTTAAACTAAAAACTGTACTTCAATCTCAGTTTCTAAAATTAAAAATAATTTATACTGATCTATATATTTTTTCTTTTTGAAAGATTTCATTAAGACTGATGGGTAACTTTCAAATGAGGGTCATGTACAAATATTGGGATGCATGAGATCCCATGATCTTGTGTATTGAGCTTATTGTTGAAAGGGATTTTTGAAGGACAGAACAATTACTCCATGATGAATCTTCCTTTCTCTGCCTTCTGAGCACCGTCTTTAATTTCCATATCTTCAAGTCTTGAAGAAGTTGATGTTAATTGAAGAATTCACTTGTCTGGTTGAAATAAAGCCTGTTTCTGTTGTGATGTTTTTAGTGTATATGTTATTTTCATTTCTTAATTCTCATGTTTATAGTATCTGCTTTGTACCATGAAATGACTGTCTGTTGTGTTTTTGCTACTCTACATTTCAAAATTGGAGGCTTTCCCATGAGTGTGGTATGGTCCAAAACACTGTCTTCAGGTGAAGCTGTAGCCCTATGCATAGATTTTTAAAATAGAGCTTTATTGTTTCTATACAAGTGACTCCTTAATGCCAACTACCTCTGCTATATTTGGTAATTCCAAAGGAGTTTCAAAATTTGGTCATCACAGATACATTTTACCAACTTCTATCTGGCTTTAAAAAAATTCAGACAGCTAAAGTGTTCTTGAAAAGGATAAGTTAAAAATCTACATATTATTTATAATTAGTGCCTTTTGATGGCCTCTTCTATTCCTATTCTCATCTATCAGGTAACAGCAGACCTTGATTCCGCAGATCATGGTTCTACAAAGGAAATCAGGGCAAGTTAGTGTGACTGTATTTTTTTTAATTATCTGAAATCACTTGATCTCTCATTACAAACATTTAAAATATTGGTGTAGCTGAGAAAATACATTATTCCATTATACAAATATCAGTTAAATGTTGACTACATATAGCCAGCCTGTTTTTTACAAAAGAGATCTTGTAGCCTGAGGATTTTCACATTCACTTGAATTACAGAAACTTTTCTTAGAATCAACATCACAAAGAAACTGGGAAGACTAAAGAATTTTGACCTTGTGCAATATGAAGTAAGAGCATGGCTTTTTATCGTGAGGCAGCTTCAGTCTGGGTCCAGCTTAGTCAGTTACCAGTTCAAAGATATGCTAAGCCTCTTTCTAAACCATAGTTTCCTCACCTATAAAATGGGACAAATAATTGTTTTACATACATATTTAAAGAGCTCAGCACAGGGGTTGACACAAAGTAAATGCTTCATTAATGATAGCTACAATGAAAAAATAAATTATTTAAACTAATTTATTAAATCAGTAATTCTTAACTTTCTGGATTGTGGGAAACCCATGTTAGTATGGAGATGTTTCACCAATCTCCGTATGCTAATACATATCCACAGCTCCTTGTCCACACTTCCAAAATCCCATACTTAAGAAATCTATCTTGACAGCTCACTTGGCAGCAAAAGCTGACTTGAGCATTATTTCTCACATGTAGTAGGGCTCTTCACATGTTTTGTTGCAAAGCTCGTCATGAGTTAGATAACAGGATACTGACTCTGACAGGGGTGTTAAGTAATAAACGATTTTGAATTGGCTGGGTGTGGTGGCTCACGCCTGTAATCCCAGCACTTTGGGAGGCCGAGGCAGGCGGATCATGAGGTCAGGAGATCGAGACCATCCTGGCTAATACGGTGAAACCCCGTCTCTACTGAAAATACAAAAAGCTAGGCATGGTGGTGGGCACCTGTAGTCCCAGCTACTTGGGAGGCTGAGGCGGGAGAATGGCGTGAACCTGGGAGGCAGAGCTTGCGGTGAGCCGAGATCACACCAATGCACTCCAGCCTGGGAGACAGAGTGAGACTGTCTCAAAAAAATAAAATAAATAAATAAATAAATGATTCTGAATTTTGAAACACATCTGATCCCGAGTTTTAGACAAAGGGATTGTGGAAATATAGTTGTGTTCTTCACCTTATGCAGTATACATGGATTCAGAGTCTCTTTGTTGGGAACAATTGTTATAGGTAATGTATACTTGATGTCGTTCAGTCATAGAAGGAATATTAAGAAGTTACTCTGTGCCAGGAAGGAACTGGAGACTAAGATGCATAGGATACAGCCCCTGCAGAGAAAGACAGCAAAATCTCAAGCCAACATCAGTCATCAAGTGCCACAAGTGCCATTCAATCATTTATTCATTCACATTCACAGCAGTAAACAGAACAAAGATCCACCATCACAGAGCTTATATTCTAGAAGGGAAGACAGGTACATTACTAAATATATAATGTTAGATCAGTACTACAAAGAAAAAGTAAGCTGGTGTAAAGGCTAAATAAGGGGTAGTTCTATTCAGAAAAATGAGAAGGGGAGGAATATCTCAGGGTGGTCTAAGACAGCCTTTCCTAGGAAGTGACCTTTGAGCAGAGAGTTGAATGGAGGTGAGAACACATTGTGTAAATGTCTGAGAAAATATTTTTCACTCCTGGCAAATGAAAATAGGGATTTGAGGAACTGCAAAGAGGCCAGTGTCTGGAGTTAAAAATAGAAAGTGGTGGGAGATGCAGTGTTGGGAGTAAACTTGAGCCAGGTCCTATAAGAAATCTGTGAGGGTAGTGGCCTCTACCCAGAAGAGAGGTTGGTCATTTGTCTTCCAGAAGGTGCTAGAGAAGGTTTTGTGAAGTCTTAACCAAAGAATAGGAATCACTAAGTGGAGAGGAAGGGAGGGCTTTCCAAGCAGAGGGAGCTGGGTGAGCAGAAGCGCTGAGGGAAGAAACCACTTGGCTTATTCAGGGACTGGAAGCTCTTTGCTATAGCTGGAGCCTGGTTCATGAGACAGAAACCAGGTAGTGAGAAAGAGGAAGCTGGCCCAACTGTGGAAGGACTTGTCTTCCATGCTAACATTGCGGACTTTTCCGTAGTCACTGTGGAGCCATCAAAGAGTTTCAAGGAAAGTGAAACTAGAAATAATCAGGTTTCAAAGTGGTAAAGCAAAATGCTCTGTTGAAGTAAATGAGTAAACAAGTTACGTACTTTTGAATACCTAACATTATTCCATTTTTTTCCCTATTGTGCCAGACCTCATGCAGTAGCTACAGAGTGAACCATGCTTTCGCTGTAAGTAGGATGGCTATAAAAATTATTGAGAACTTTCTCAGAGGACACAGGCTACTAATAGCTACAGCCCCACTATGAGTCTATTCATTGAGCAAGAAGGTTTCAATACTGGGAGCATCGTAAACTATCACTCACAAGAATTGTTAGAAAGCAGTTTTCCTCCCAGTGATCAGAAGATGACGCCACATTTGTGAAAAAGATTTCATTAGTGTACATCGTTTATTAGGTCTACCAGCTGCCCATTCTTTTGCTCATCTGTTTAATTTTTAATAAATATCAATGATCTGAGAGGCATTGGGTAGCACTGAGGATGCAATCCGATGTGAACAAGACTTCAGGAGCTCTGCTTTCATTAGGCTTACATTTGGTTAATGGAGATAAACTTGAAGCATATAAACCAATAAATAAACAAGAAAATATCAGGGAGTGACAATTGCTATTAAGGAAAGAAACAGGGTGATAGGATAGAGAGGGAGGAGAGAGACTTCTTCAGTCAGATGATCATAAAATGCAAGTATGATTAAGTCATGGCCTCAACTTTTAAGGAATGATGGGCTCACCTTGCTTTCATTCTTGCCACCTCCTCAATGAAAATGAAAGATGTTTTTGGGAAACTGATAGCTAATTTTCTTTTTCTTAGAATATTTGATTTAGATAATATGTATTTAAAATAAAGTTATCACGTAAAATAATATATTGATTTAGTAATGCACCTTTTTTCCCCTG